AGTTAAGCCACACAGGCACAATGTAATATGACAACATTCTTCATGGTAATATTGTCCTCCTCCTCATTACATTTGAATATAGATTGCCACTGTGCAATGCCTTCGACCTCGCTCTCTATTTGTGAGGTTTAGGAGTTCTTCAGACAAGGTGATGTCCACGTGCACTCCTCAGAAATTATTAGCCTATTTGTAAACCTAAACAAAATAACAGCTATTGTCTCTAATAACTTAATTTGCCAAATCTCTTTTCTTCCTATGCTTAATTATGTATAAATTTATAGACTTAAGCCACCTGCCTGCTCAATGCTTGTATATAATCGTACCTCTTAGCTACCACTTAATGTTTCAGGGCTCTTCCTTTATATTCTCTTTGCTTCAAACTGTACATTTAAATATCAGTACTCAGCTCAGCTTCTGAGTATTAAACATTTTTTTTTCTCCACTTCCTTGAAAAGCTGTGAACAAGCCTTTTAGCATTTTATCTGGACCAAACAGTAGTGGTTTTACATGAGAAACGAGAACTCTGCAAGTAAATCTATGTGTTTATATGTCTAAAGTGCATTATAAAAAGAAGCAATAAATCTAGTTTTCTACATAAAAGGAATTAGATTTTCCAGTTTACCTCTGCACTGGGATTAATAAAATGCGCAACAAATAGCTGATGGAATGATCCATTTGAAGTTTGTAAAGGTATCTAGGGAAGCTGGCTGGAGTAGCCTTTTCATTTTTTCAAAAGCAGGATGCCTCTTAATTTTTTGATTCAGTCTTGTTTCTCAATGACTGTTTTAAAATGAGCTGAGAGGCTGTTACCTGCCTGTTTCTGCATGGCTGAGCAAATTCACCCGTAAATCCAAGTTTCTCTTCATTTCCATCACTATACGTCTCCAAATTACAGAGAATTCATTCCTGAGCTGGAGAGGTGCCAGAAGTTTCTCATCTAGCTGTCTGTGGGCTGCCTTTTTCTTTCCCCTCTTTGAGGCTTTCTGATGCCTAGAGTGAGCTCAACTCAAAGGTTTCCAGCCTCACACTCGCCTCACATTCCCCCACAGTCACATTGCGCTCTGTGATTCTGAGGAATACAGTGTGCCAGCATCCGATCCAGTCTCCTTTCACCTGCAGGTGTTCCAGAAACTTCAAAATGCGTCTGGTAATGTATTTGCTTTTCTAAACGTGCCACTTAATTTGTAAGATATATCTTCTCTTTTTCACAGGAAGAACTGAAAAGATTGCAGAATCCTCTAGAACAAGTTAATGATGGAAAATATTCATTTGAAAAGTAAGTAAAAAGTATTAAGTTAAATCATCTGCGGGAGATATTGAGACATTATTTCTGTTTCTAGTCACCAGCTGGCCATGGATGCAGAGAATAATATTGAAAAGTATCCCCTCAATCTACAGCCCTTGGAATCAAAGGTGAAAATGTAAGTTATTTCAAAGTATAAATTAAGCAATTGTGCTGTTTTTTGTTTTGTTTTGTTTTTTCAGCATTCAGCGAGCATGGCGAGAGTACCTGCAGCGGCAGGAGCCCCTGGGGAAGAGGAGCCCGTCCCCACCCTCTGTCTCCTCAGAGAAGCTGAGCAGCTCTGTCAGCATGAACACCTTCTCCGACAGCAGCACACCCGTGAGTGTCATGTTTCTTTTTCTATGTCCTGACCAGCAGCTCACTCTCTACCTCCTCCCCCTAGGATTACCGAGAGGATGGGATGGATCTAGGCAGTGACGCCGGCAGCAGCAGCAGCAGCAGCCGCGCCAGTTCACAGTCCAACTCCACCAAAGTGACCCCTTGCTCCGAGTGCAAATCTTCATCGTCGCCGGGGGGCAGCCTGGACTTGGTGTCTGCCCTGGAGGACTATGAGGAGCCCTTCCCGGTCTACCAGAAGAAGGTGATTGATGAGTGGGCGCCGGAGGAGGACGGGGAGGAGGAGGAAGAGGAGGACGAGCGCGACCAGCGAGGGTACCGGGATGACCGCTCTCCGGCCCGGGAACCGGGGGACGTAAGCGCCAGGACCCGCAGCGGCGGCGGCGGGGGCAGGAGCGCCACCACCGCCATGCCGCCCCCGGTGCCCAACGGCAACCTCCACCAGCACGACCCCCAGGACCTCAGGCACAATGGCAACGTGGTGGTGGCTGGCCGGCCGAGCTGTTCCCGGGGCCCCCGCCGGGCGATCCAAAAGCCCCAGCCGGCTGGGGGCCGGCGCAGTGGCCGCGGCCCGGCGGCTGGGGGGCTCTGCCTTCAGCCCCCAGACGGCGGGACGTGCGTCCCCGAAGAGCCCCCGGTGCCACCTATGGATTGGGAGGCGCTGGAGAAGCATCTGGCCGGGCTGCAGTTCCGGGAGCAGGAGGTACGGAACCAGGGCCAGGCGAGGACCAACTCCACCTCCGTAAGTTGGCCGGGGTGCGTGCCCACGCGCGCTATCAGCATTTTTTATTTTCTTGAAATTTTAGGCACAGAAAAATGAGAGAGAGTCTATCAGACAGAAGTTGGCACTTGGAAGCTTCTTTGATGATGGCCCAGGAATTTATACCAGCTGTAGCAAAAGTGGGAAGCCAAGCCTTTCCTCCCGGTGAGTGTTCTTTTGAGTTGAATTTCTGATATGTAGAACTAGTGTCCTGTTTGTTTCTGCCCAGACTGCAGAGTGGGATGAACTTGCAGATATGCTTTGTCAACGACAGTGGCAGTGATAAGGACAGTGATGCTGATGACAGTAAGACTGAAACCAGCTTGGACACCCCCTTGTCTCCCATGGTGAGTCCAAACAGCACCAGCTGAAGCTCGGTGAAGGCTCAGGCTGCTCTTTTTCCCTTTGCAGAGCAAACAGAGTTCTTCCTATTCTGATAGAGACACTACTGAAGAGGAGTCTGAATCCTTGGATGACATGGACTTCCTTACAAGGCAAAAGAAATTGCAAGCTGAAGCCAAAATGGCCCTTGCCATGGCCAAACCAATGGCCAAAATGCAAGTAGAAGTGGAGAAACAGAACAGGAAAAAGTCTCCCGTCGCTGATCTTGTAAGCAGCAAAGGCTGAAATGCAAGGAAGTGACTCCTCCATTTCTTCTCCTTTGTATCTTCAGCTGCCACACATGCCTCATATAAGTGAATGCTTGATGAAAAGAAGTTTAAAACCCACCGACCTGAGAGACATGACTATTGGGCAGCTACAAGTGATAGTCAATGATCTCCATTCCCAGATAGAAAGTAAGTGTAAGATATGCTTGAAAATAGGATATTCTGTTTTTAAATGTTCTGTTATTTGCCACAGGCTTGAATGAAGAGTTGGTCCAGCTGCTTCTCATCCGAGATGAGCTGCACACAGAGCAGGATGCCATGCTGGTGGACATTGAAGACTTGACCAGGTCAGTGTGGCTTCACTCTTGCCAAAGAAGAAGATGCTAAATAATTGTATTAATTGTTTTACAGACATGCTGAAAGTCAGCAGAAGCACATGGCAGAGAAAATGCCTGCAAAGTGAAAAGAAGCCATTCAACCAGAGAACAAGCTAGAATTTATTTTGCTTCTGTGGTTGTAAAAATGCTGTTGCTAAAGGTGGCGCAGAAACAAATATCAGTGTTAGTCATTGATAATGTCTGAAGCTTAATGTCCAGTGATTGGCCTTTGCTTCTTAATTTATTTTAATTTTTTACTTGTGCCACTTAATATCAGGCATTTTAATAAAATATTGTTACAAAAAATGTACAGTACTGACACCACCACAAATCATGGTTAATAAAAGAGAGTAGTTTTAACTTTATTTTTATTTGTTTAGAGATTTTAAGTTGGAACAGTATTTTCCCATTGACTACTTTTCATTCTTCACTGTAGTTTTAAAGAAGAACTGTAAATGACGGTGCTATACAAGTCAAAAAATACATGCCTGCCTCGTAGTGAAGTTGTAGCTCTCCGTAATATGTATATTTTACTCAGTTTTCAACATTTTGTGAATGTTGACTACCTGAAGTTCCTTTTTAGATGTGCTATTAACATTCTGTTGGATTCAGAGGGTTCCTTGAAAGTTTTATGTATAAATATGTAAAATAAAAATTAAAACTTTGTTTCATATCATATGTCTTTTTGCTCACTAACAAGGCT